CGTGAAGGAGGGAGGAGACCACAGGAAGGCCGTGGGGGCTGTGGGCTGAAGGGGGTTTTAGGTGAGAATCGGGGACAGCCCCGGTGGTCGGCGTGGCTGGAGGGTGTGCTTAGAGCGGCCTCCGGAGGGAGAGGTCGTGTGAGCCGGGTGGGCTCCCCCCTCATGGTTCCACTGTCCCATGGGAGCCAGCCGCGGAAAGGAAATGCGCGTTTGAGGAGAAAAGAGAAAATCGCCATCCTGGAAAGTGAGAAGATGGGCTTGTGGGCGGGAGGAGGCACTGGTGGGCGGGCCAGGGAGAGATTCGTGGTCACCGATCAAAGTCAGCCTGGGTCAGCCTGCTGGTGGGCCTTTCCCCCGCCCTCGGTGCCCCTTCGACCTGTCCCTTGGGGGTCGGCCGGGGAATGAGTGCGTGGCCAGGAGAGCGGGTCCCGCTTTCGAGCCCGCGGGGTCTTCTGCAGCTGGAGGGTGCCGTGGGCTTGGGGGCCCCCAGATGCCCCGGGTCTTCCCCCAGATCCTAGGGGAGCAACCGCGAGAGAAGTGGGCGCTCCGGGCTCCAGGTGTCCGCAGGGCGGGGCCTCCGAGGGGGCGGGGATTTGGGGGCGGTTCCTCTGCGCGGGGCGGGGCCTCATAGGGGCGGGGCTTCGAGGAGGTGAGGCGGGGCCTGGGGTGGGGCTTCGCGGAGGACCCTGGGAACGGGCGGGGGCGGGGACTAAAACGGGGCGGGGATTCGCGGGGGTGGGGCGGGTCCTGGGGCGGGGCTTCGCGAAGGAGGCTTGGAGGACGAGGAGGGGACAGGGCCTGGGGAGGGGCTTCGCGGAGCAGGCCTGGGAGACGAGGAGGAAACAGGGACTGGGGCGGGGCTTCGCGGGGCGGGGCCTCCGGGGGGGCGGGGCCTGGGCGCGGCCCGGGCTCGGCAGCTCTCGGGGAAGCTCTGCTCTGGCTCCGGCAGGCACAGGCGGCTCGGGAGGTGCGCGCCGGCTCCGCCCCCGGGCCCCGCCCGTCCGCCGCGCGCCCGCGCCTCCCAATTCCCAGAGCCGGGGCTGGGGCTCTAGGCTGCCGCGGCGGCTCTAGGCTGGGCTGCTGGGCGCGAGGCCAGGGCGGGCCGGGAGAGGCTGCGCCGGCGGCGGATCGCGCAGAGGGCGGTGGCCTGGGCTGGCCGAACCATGGCGGCCCCGGAGCCGGCGCCGAGGCGGGCCCGGGAACGGGAGCGGGAGCGGGAGGACGAGAGCGAGGACGAGAGCGACATCCTGGAGGAAAGCCCGTGTGGTCGCTGGCAAAAGCGACGGGAGCAGGTGGGCGCGGGGGTTGGGGCACGGGGTGACACCAGGGCACACATAACCCTTTATTCACCCCCAGGTAAACCAAGGGAACATGCCAGGGCTTCAGAGCACCTTCCTAGCCATGGACACGGAGGAGGGGGTAGAGGTGGTGTGGAACGAGCTCCACTTCGGAGACAGGAAGGCCTTCGCGGCGCACGAGGTGAGACCGCTGCCCCCTCCTCATCCTGCTTGCTGACCACCCAGCGACCACCCTCCCTCCCCAGGAGAAGATCCAGACCGTGTTCGAGCAGCTGGTGCTGGTGGACCACCCGAACATCGTGAAGTTGCACAAGTACTGGCTGGATACCTCTGAGGCCTGCGCGAGGGTGAGCACGGGCAAGGCCCCGGGCAGGCAGAGGCTGGTGGAAATCCTGAGCTCGCACCGTGCAGGTCATCTTCATCACAGAGTACGTGTCATCAGGCAGCCTCAAGCAATTCCTCAAAAAGACCAAGAAGAACCACAAGGCCATGAACGCCCGGGTATGGGGAGCGGGCTGGGGCAGCCACGGGGACCCGACCGACGGAGTCGTGCGTCCGCCGCCAGGCCTGGAAGCGCTGGTGCACGCAGATCCTGTCTGCGCTCAGGTGAGGGCCTGGGCTGGCCTGGGCGCGGCGCCTCCTCCTACTCTCCCCTCCCCAACGTCTGCAGCTTCCTGCACGCCTGCAGCCCCCCAATCATCCACGGGAACCTGACCAGCGACACCATCTTCATTCAGCACAACGGCCTCATCAAGATCGGCTCCGGTGCTGGCGGGGCAGGGCTGGGTGGGGGAACGCTAACTCCACTCTTTCTCCCGCCCCTTGGCAGTGTGGCACCGAATCTTCTCCAATGGTAAGTGCGGACTTTGGGGGGACGGGGTCCTGCCCCGCCCGCTCAGCTCTGCGCCCTCCCACAGCACTTCCAGATGATCTCCGAAGCCCCATCCGCGCTGAGCGAGAGGAACTTCGGAACCTGCACTTCTTCCCCCCAGAGTATGGAGGTGAGTGGTGCTGGGTCCGGGTGCCCCGTGCCCTCCTACGTGTCCTGTGCTCTCTTCTGTTCAGAGGTGGCCGATGGGACCGCTGTGGACATCTTCTCCTTTGGGATGTGTGCGCTGGAGGTACTGCCCCCGCCCTCCACCTTGTGCTCTGCTTCCCCATGCCTGACCTGGCTCTGTGCCCCAGATGGCTGTACTGGAAATCCAGACCAATGGGGACACCCGGGTCACAGAGGAGGCCATTGCTCGCGCCAGGCACTCGCTGAGTGACCCCAACATGCGGGTAAGCAGCTTGCCCTGCCCCTCCCCAGCTGGCACACCACCAGCCTCTCCTCCCTGTGCCCCAGGAGTTCATCCTTTGCTGCCTGGCCCGGGACCCTGCCCGCCGGCCCTCTGCCCACAGCCTCCTCTTCCACCGCGTGCTCTTCGAGGTGCACTCGCTGAAGCTCCTGGCAGCCCACTGCTTCATCCAGCACCAGTGTGAGCAGCAGGCCGGCCCGGGGGGTGGCTGGAGCACACCGCCTTGATGCTCTTGTGGCCGCAGACCTCATGCCTGAGAATGTGGTGGAGGAGAAGACCAAGGCCATGGACCTGCACGCGGTCTTGGCGGAGCTTCCCCGGCCCCGCAGGCCCCCGCTGCAGTGGCGGTGAGCAGTCAGCACCCAGAAGCCTCCCCTCCAGCCCCTCATGTGCCTCCCACTTCCATGCCAGGTACTCGGAAGTCTCCTTCATGGAGCTGGACAAATTCCTGGAGGATGTCAGGTGAGAACTGATGTAAGGTTGGGGGCCAGGCACTGAACCCCCAGCCACCCTGTTGTGTCCCCAGGAATGGAATCTACCCACTGATGAACTTTGCAGCCACTCGACCCCTGGGGCTGCCCCGTGTGCTGGCCCCACCCCCGGAGGAGGTCCAAAAGGCCAAGACCCCGACGCCAGAGCCCTTTGACTCTGAGACCAGAAAGGTGAGTCCCCTCTCCTGCTGCTCAGTGCCATCGGTTTGTGAGTCCCAGCCTTCCCCCGCTGCAGGTCATCCAGATGCAGTGCAACCTGGAGAGAAGCGAGGACAAGGCGCGCTGGCATGTGAGCGGGGCCTGGGAGGGCGGCGCTGCCGTGGGGAAGGCGGGAGCGTGGCGGAGCCCTGAACCCCCAGCCGACCACGCCCCGCCGCCTCCCCAGCTCACTCTGCTTCTGGTGCTGGAAGACCGGCTGCACCGGCAGCTGACCTACGACCTGCTCCCAAGTAGGCTGGGCAGGGGACTTGGGCGGCGGGCGGTGACCCCAGGCGGCGGGTGGGCAGCGGCCTCATGCCTCGCCTTACGCCATTGCCTCAGCGGACAGCGCCCAGGACCTCGCCTCGGAGCTCGTGCACTATGGCTTCCTCCACGAGGTGCGCTGGGCGGTGCGGCGCGGCCTGGCGGAGGGGGCGCACGGGGCAGGCCGCGCCCCTCCGTCCCCCATGCCTCCCTCCTTCCGCAGGACGACCGGATGAAGCTGGCCGCCTTCCTGGAGAGCACCTTCCTCAAGTACCGTGGGACCCAGGCCTGACCCGGAGCCCCAGCCCCAGGGGACCATGCCGGGGTGCTGCCTGGGCAGGCCATGTTGGGGAGACTCCAGCACCGTGGGGCTGCCCTCCTCCATGCGCCTGGGAGCACAAAGGCCCCGGTAGTGAAGGAACCCCCCGTCTCCTGAGAGTGGGGCTGACCCTGCCTTGGGCGCCGAGGGGTTGGGGGGTGGGTGTGGGGGAGCCGTTAGGCCTCCCAGGTCCTTAGGATCAGGGTTGCCCCCAGAACCCCTTCCCATATCCTCCATTCTCCGCCCTGAGTTCCTACCCAGGCTGCCTGGCCGGGGCCACTGCCTCCTCAGCATGCAGGAGGCTGCCCTGTAGGGAACCCCAGCTCTGGGGCTTGGGGGTGAGGGTCAGCCCTGGACAGACCTCTGCCCAGGGAACTGCTCCATGGGGTCTGGGAGAGCAGCCATCCCCTGCTGGCACCATAGACCCACACAAGGAGCCTGCACAGCAAGCCAGCGGTGACACACCTGCAGGTGTCAGGCATGGCACTGGGCACAACAGGGACCTGGCAGGAGAAACAGACCACAGAGAGGTCTGGAGTTGAGGCTGTTGTCAGCAAAGCCCCTGGTCCCACACAGCTCTGCCCTAGAGCCACCTCTTTGACCCTTTACCCACCCTGAGACCAGAACTTGCAGCCCCTCTGCAGATCTCCTCTGGCCACTGCAGCCCCTCCAATGGGCTTTTTCTCTCATGCATTCCCTGGCCTGGAGGCGTCAGGGACCCCACATCCTCCCTGCTCCTCAGACTCACAGCCCCTCCATGTTACCTCCCGCACCTCCTCCCTGGGGCAGCTGCTCCCTGGGCCTCTGAGGATGTCAGCTCCTGGCTCCCTGCCTCTCTCCCACTCCACTCCTGGCTCAGTCTTAGAGATTTCTATGCCCTCATGGATTCTACCCCTGCCTTCCTGGCCTCTTGATTCTTGGCTTGCCTCTCCTCCAATTCCAAACTTAGTGAAATGGCCTTAAGCATTTTAAACTGTATGTATACATTAGCGCATTCATGCCTTTCTAAACGCATTTCAAATGTCAACCAGGAAGGCACACCACTGTATTAGTTTTATACTGCCGCTGTAAAATTTACCACAAACTTAGTGACTTAACACAAATTTATTGCAATTCTGTAGGCTGGAAGTCTGACTATGGGTCTCACTGGACTAGAATCAAGGCTGGCAGGCTGCCTTCCTTCCTGGAGGTTCTAGGGGAGACTCTGTCTCCTGCTCCTTCAGGCTGCTGGCAGAATCCACATCCTTTCGGTGGCAGGGCCAAGGTCCCCACTTTCTTGCTGACTGTAAACTAAGGCCACTTCCAGCTTGTAGAGGCTGCCTACATTCCTTGGCTCTTGGCCCCCTCCTCCATCTTCAGAGCTAGCAGGTTCAGTCTGTGTCACGAACCATTTCTCTGGTTCCCTGCAGACAGGAAAGGTTGTCCCTAAGGACTCATGAGATTAGGTTGGGCCCAGCCAGATAATACATGATAATCTCCCTCCTCAAGGTTTTTAATATTAAACACATCTGCAGGACACATTTTGCCATGTAAACTAACATTCACTGGTTCCAGGGATTAAGGAATGAACCTCTTTTGTTGGGGAAGGGTGGCATTCTGCTGACCACAGCACTCCAACCAAAAGCCAAAAACCAAAGCAAGACTTACTAACGCATATCAAATAAATTAAAGGTACAAAATCGTGAATCTCAGTTATCTTAAATATTCCAATACTATTTACAAAATTATTCAAATTCTCACGCCTTCCAACTCAAAATTAGCAATCTAAAGTAATTTCCATATCCTAGATGGAAACCCTCATGCTAAACTGTCTGATTATGCATGGTTCTAAATGGTTTCAGTGGCAAATACATAACATTGTACTACTGATTAAACTGAACTTAAAAGCATCAATACCACCATTGCTGCACTTAATCATGTC